TGATCAAATATCAATATTGAGAATGGGGCTTCTTGCTAAATTAAGTTAGTAGGGTTCTTTGCTAAAACTGGATTTTATAAGGAAGTGCAGATGGGCCCAGCATAAGATTCAGAAACCTTACTTGTTTGACCAAGCAAAGAATCTTTGTCAGTGCTTAGGGTTTTTTGTGTTTTAACTCTGTTTTACAAGTAAACGATTATTTTAAAACTTTTGTCTCAAGAAACTTGTTTTTCGTTGTTTGACGTTATTCATAAACCTACTTACTGTATATGTGTCAGGGACAATAGGCTACAAAACCAAAACTAAGATGACAACCTATTTTGTAAAATGAAACTTGTAAAAGGCAACACACTGCATAGTTCCAAAAAGGTACTGTTACCAGAGTTCCAAACCGGTCAGGCCAACATTCCTGTTGTTAAAAAAAATCAATCAGGAAAAGTAGGGAATGCTGACACTTCCGCAAAGATCTACTTTCTCTTAGATAACAGATGTTGAAAACTGATTTCCCACAAAAAAACCCTAGAGGAATTGATAACCCCAGGAAGATGTTTTCTTTATATAACTGCTGCAAAGTTTGACAGCAAAGAGTCAGTCCCTCCTCCTCCTTAGGGGAGATAAACTTGATAATCTGCTTTTGCTCCAGTTTTCTTGTAATCAAGTCACAGGCCTTTCCTCTTCGCTAGCCCCTTTCAGGCTGCTTTTTATCCGTCTTTCCTAGAGCAAAGGACTTGTCCCCCTCCATCCCATTTACTCTCGACCCCCTTTCAGTTACTTGGCATCTTCTTTTCCTCGCGTTTCCCAGTTGGTCCTAATTTGTTCCCCTTTTCTCTGGCTGGCTGGGCTCCCGCTCCTCCACTGCTGCTCCTCCCACTCTGCGGGTTCTTTCTTTCTCCCTCCCCTCCCCTCCCCCAGCCATGCCTCCCAGCGCGCTTCCCTTCCCCCGCCTCCTGGTCCTGCACCCTCCCCTCCCCTCCCCCCGCTTCCTGCCTTGTGACACATCCCGGGCCCTCCCGGAGGCGGCAGCAGCAGCAGCTGCAGCGGCAGCAGCGGCAGCAGAGGCAGCAGCAGTAGCCACCACTCCGCCGAGGCCGCAACCCCGGCTCGGCCTCCCCAGGCCCCGCCGCTGCCGCAGTCATGGCTGCTGATGGGGTGGACGAACGCTCGCCTCTGCTGTCAGCATCCCACTCCGGAAATGTCACTCCCACCGCCCCACCGTACTTGCAAGAAAGCAGCCCCAGAGGTAAGGCCAGCGTAGATCCCTCTACTTTGCAAAGACTCTGATTCAGTGACTAATATCTTTTCAGCGGAGCTCCCACCTCCATATACAGCCATTGCCAGTCCAGACGCCAGTGGTATTCCAGTAATAAACTGCCGTGTGTGCCAATCACTAATCAATTTGGATGGCAAGCTTCACCAGCATGTGGTTAAGTGCACAGTTTGCAATGAAGCTACGGTAAGTGGAGATTTCCATTAGAAAAAATATAATTGCTGTGTTTGCATTTTCTTCCCTTATCCAGCCAATCAAAAACCCCCCAACAGGCAAGAAATATGTTAGATGCCCTTGTAATTGTCTTCTCATTTGTAAGGACACATCTCGGCGAATAGGATGCCCAAGACCCAACTGGTAAGAGATAAAGATTAATTCATTGATTCATTATAGTGAAGTTGTTTCCTTTCTCTTTTCACAGTAGACGGATAATTAACCTTGGCCCAGTAATGCTTATTTCTGAAGAACAACCAGCTCAGCCTGCATTGCCAATCCAACCAGAAGGTACAAGGGTCGTGTGTGGGCACTGTGGAAACACATTCCTGGTAAGTCACTGGACATTTGTCATTAATCTGTACTTTTCAATTCCTCTCTTTGTTTATTTTACAGTGGATGGAACTGAGGTTCAACACTCTGGCAAAATGCCCACACTGCAAAAAAATGTAAGTTCCCTACCATTGGAAATATTATTGAGTAATGTTCTCTTTTGCTTTCATGAATTTGCAGCTCCTCAGTGGGTAGTGCACTTCCACGAAGACGCTGCTGTGCATATATTACCATTGGAATGATATGTATTTTCATTGGAGTTGGGTTAACTGTGAGTGTTACACTTTGATGTTAGAATTCTGTATATTTTGTTTTTATATTGCTTTTTATTTTAGGTTGGCACCCCAGATTTTGCAAGGCGATTTCGAGCAACCTATGTTTCTTGGGCAATTGCTTATCTCCTAGGATTGATCTGCCTTATCCGAGCTTGTTATTGGGGAGCCATAAGAGTCAGTTATCCAGAACACAGTTTTGCATAAGCTTGTTTATGATTCAGTAATGCAGGTGAGAGTGTCTAGCAGTTCTTGGTAAGCTACTCTGGACATCTTTAAATTATTTATCCTAATGGATTCCATTCTGGTTTATGTATAATCGTTTCAAGACTTTGGGAGTCTTTTATGAACAAATGCTCATTGCACTATATTATATGCAAATTGTTTTGCTGCTAGGTTTTCAAAATTTGAATAATAAAGCCTTTTCATGTTCTTTTACATCTCTTATAGATATTTTTGGATTTGTTACCAAACATTACATTTACTCTCACCCTTTTATTATTTTTAAATAAGTTATTTCATTACTTGCTGATACATGAGTATTCCTAAGTGTTTATAAATATTTCTATAATAGTTTCACATTTATATTTACATTTTAATTAAACAGTATCAAAATTGCTTGCTTAAAACCTAAGCAATATGCATTTTGCTTGAACTGCTTACTGTAACTTTAACCTAAGATTATAGTGACCTTATTCAGGAAAAAAAAAAAAATTTAGTGTAACTTCAAAGACTTGACATTCTTGTCAGAGGAAAAAAAATTTCTAGATACTGTTTGCTTGTTTTTTGTTGTTTGTAGAAAGATAAAATATTTTGGTAGTAATTTAAAATACAAGAACGAATATTTATTTGTCCACAGTTGGAGATGTTGGATAAATGTCTTTTCTCAAAGATCACAGGACTTTTGTCTTTCATTTTTGCCTTTTTATTTACCATTTATAAAAGATCTGGTCTGGATTATGGAATTTAATGTTTATCAGCTCTATGTATTCCTTTATAGAGGCTTGAGGAAGTATTTCACATAACATGTTTTATAATACTTAACCATTTATCCAAAGATATATTTACATTGGGTTGTGCCCCTTTCCCTTAGATCATGGTAAATTTTTCTTATTGAGGTAATTATGTACTACTTATATTTGAAGGAAGCTTATGACATTTTACAGTAGCTAAAATGTTGAGATTAGAGGTACTTTTACTATTCTTCTCAAAGGTAACTGATCAGATAATTACCCAAATTATTCAAGAAAATAGATCAGAAATAAAGAACAACATAATTTTCTAAGAATTCATTGAAATTTATGGAATCAGCTCTCGCACTGCCCATCTTTGCAGTTTTGAAAAAGAAATTGCTTAATCACAAATGTTCTACAGTCTTTAAATGTAGTAGAATTAGACAGTGAGATCATCTGAGTAAATTGATTGGTGATTCCAGAGATAAGACTAATATTTTAAATTATTTATGATACTGATTAGTATAAAAACGTACTCATCACAGAATTTGAAGCAAAATACATGTACACTTCAAAGAGTAAATGACAAATGTATAAATGCTGTAGCTCAGGATTATATGTACCTTTAAAAATACACTAATAAAGATTATTGTTCAAAAATTACCTTGTTTTATTCCATTAAAAATAATGTCACTTCCAGAGTTGCCTTGAAATCTTGCTGTAAAGTTTTCATGTTTAGGAATGTACCTGTTTCTTTATATAATATTCATTTATGTTTTTTGTACTATTTTCAAATGGTTTTATTTTTAAAATATAGTTTTTAAATCCATTTGTAATACACTTGATGTTAGGTATAAAATAATCTTACTTCTTTTCCTAATGGTTAACTAGTTGTAACAGCATTGTATACTGAATAATCCATTCTTTCCCTCATTGATTGGAAAGCTCACATTAAATTATATGCTATGTCATATTCCTTCTGGAATAATAACTTTATGAGAGCAAGAACCCTGGTAGTCTTGTTCACAGCTTTATCCCCACTTAGAACAGTTCTTAGTGTACATGTGCTCAATTTACGTGAATGAATATGCATGAATGAATAAATGGTTGAATGAATTGCTATTTTAAATTCTTATATACACTTGAATATGTACTTTATAT